TCAAGTAGTATCAATTATATGCAACCAGAAATAACAGGGAGTTAAGTAGCATTTGTATCATATTAAATGTAGATTGGGCCATGTAATTTCTCAAAAATCAGATTCAATCAAGGAAAGCATAGACTATTCTTTGGGATTTGCCCTTGCTGAGTATCATTATCTATTCTTGAGACGTAATAATAGAAGTTAGTGAGCAGTTCATCAAATACAGCCCTATGGAAGCCAAAATGAATATTTTCTTTAGTCATTGACTTTCTAGACATTGCTAAGGCATTTAAAGTTTCCCTGCCAAGAAATCACCAGTAAACAGCAGTGATGGTAGATGCAGGCTATTTACTGCCATGAGTTGAAAAAATTAGTGAGCTACCTTTTGATTGCTTGTCAAGCATTTTGACATGTTAGGACAGAAAGCACTGTTTAAATGTAAAGAGCAGTTCATGTAGAATTGCTGTAGGTCATCCTAATGAGGAAGTGATCTATCAAGTGAAAGACTGGAGAATGGGAGAACTGCCATGATGTAAGATTGATTTCTGCTAAAGAGACCTTAAATTTGGCTGTGTTTGAATTTGTGGTTCCTTCCAATAGTTTGTAAATTACCCACAGTAAGTACCCAATATAAAAAGCTATTCAAATTTACTTTCCAGCATACTCACATTGGGGATTTTTTTTCCTTCTTTTTTCTGTTTCTCTCCCAGATCAAAAGAGGAGCAGTGAGTCTCAAGGTTTAGGGATGGGGTCCACTTGGAGTGACTGACTCAGTAAGCCTGAGTGCAACCTTGGGCCTTCCAGTTTTAACAAGTTCCTAGAAAATGCTTTTGCTGCTGGTTTGTGGTTCACATTTGACCAAATCACTGCTGAAACAAAACTGCTGGGGGAGGAGGAAGAAAGAACTATGAATCACTAAGCCAGCCCCTGAACTTGCTCACCAAACTGTCCAGTCTGCTGTGACTATAATCACTGCTGCTCAGGAACCTATCGAAAGTACATTCAGCCCTCCGAATCTGGGGTTCTGCATCCATGGATTCAACCAGCAGACTGAAAATATTCAAGACAAAAAAATAAAAGATAACTATTACAAATAAAATAATAGAGTATAACAACTATTTACATCGCATTTACTTTGAATTAGGAATTACAAGTAATTTAGAGAGGATTTAGAGTACCCGAGAGGTATGCATCCCTGGATTTTGGTATCTGCGGGTTTTGATACAGGGGTGACCTGGAACCAATCGCCCCATGCACGCTGCCAGGTGATGACTGTAAATGGTCCTCTGAATCAGTGACTCGCTGAGGGAATCAGGAAGAACAATCTTACCTTTCTGCTCAAGCTCAGGCTCACAGTTTAATCTTTTAACCTCCCTCTGCATCAGTCTAAGTTTCAAATAATAATGGTAATTTATTTCCTCTGTTATTAAAAAACAAGACCAAAAAAACCACAAACAAAACCCTATCAAGACTGGTGGGGTATGACCTGTATATTTTTAGCTTCTGAAATTTGTCCTATTACTATTTAAAATTAAAAGAATACATTTTTCTATTTATAAATATATTTAAGACTGCCAAATGATAGCTGTTCCTTACCCAACATTAGTTATAAAGAAAAAAAGCAATTCCAAACAAAAATGATATTGCAACAAAAACATGATATATGTATTTTGTGAAAGAAGTACAGCTGCCTCAGAGACAATGAGAGGCTATGAAAATAAAGGAAAACCATCTGAGCTCTGGTTAGAGACTCTGGAAGTAGTGAGCACAAATTTCTTTGAAAGAAAAAGAAGAGGAGTCTGATGTAGGTAGACAATCCAATTCTAGTTACTGTCTTTATTTGTGATAGTCCATAGTCTAAAAAGGTGCAAATACTATTAACTAGCCTGAGGACAAGGTGGCAACTGCATTTCATTCTGAAATGGAAAAATCCAAGGAAGGTAGAAGAAACAATTGCATGAGAATTATTACTCAATTATTTTTCCTCAAAAAGCTGTGTATCTTCTTTTTTGAACTTTGGGAAAGCATATATAAGAGTTTCTTTGACCCCGAATAGTCCATGTATTTACCCAGAAATATTTGTGTATCTTGCTACTGCAGCAGGATTACAAAATAGATTACAACTCTACTGTAGAAAGAAAATATGTTTTTATATAATCTGTAACTTATCTGGGTAGCTAGAAAACATACACACACACACACACACACACACACACACACACACACACACACACACACTACATTTTAATCCTGGCATCTCAGTCAACTCCCATATCTGAGTGGTTCTTTCAAATAATGCTTCTGAGTCTACAACTTTACCTTTCCTTCTCTAAGAAGTGTCAGGGCATATGGCTGGAGGAACTTAGTATATAGACCTAGATAGAGCTCAGGGTTTTGGGGACCAGTTATGAAGGGGCTGAGGGATCTATAGGCCACTTCCTTTGATAAACCTCTGTACCAGCTCTTTTCTTCCCAAAATTTCCCCAAGTAACAAGGTTTAGTTTAGTTTTTTTTTTTTTTAAGCTTCTTACTCATAAGCTTCTTTCATGGCAAACCCTGATATTTTTTTCCTAGGTAGAAAATTATTTGGATTTATCCATCTAATTCTCTGATACAGTAAAAGATAGCTATAAACTTTTAGCAAAATTTATCTCTATGAAGATTTTAGACTTTGAAGCTTAACTGACTAAATTTTTCCAATACTTGCTCTCTATTGTCTGAAGGGTAGACATTTCCTTGCCTTTAAGAGGTGGAAAGCCACAAGGGAACAAGTCCTTAAAGAGATAGTCTAAAAAGCCCTTTCTAATCTACACCACCTCCAGCACCACCAAAAGTCTTCAATTTTATCCACATATTTGTTTCTATGCGATAACCGATATATTTTTGAGTTACTTTATTTCCCAACCCCCTCTCCGTCCCACCCCCCACCGCCAACAACTAGAGTGCAAATTCCATGAGATCAGGGTCTTGGCTTTTTATTATTTTTTCATTGCAGGACCTACCTACAATAATTACTGGCACATAGGAGCCACTCACTAAATACTTCTAGAATGAAAGAAAATAAAAATGTGATGCATCCTTACAGTAGATTATCCACTGCAAATTTTGGTTGCTAGCAAGCATGCATCTTTTGTGCTACTGCCTCAAATGGGCCTTCTGCTGCAGACATACTTATCTATTGACAGTTCTTTTGAACCACCATTGCTCTTCATGTTTTCTTGCTTTAAATCATGCTGTTGCCGCTGCCTAGAAGGTTCACTTGTGAACCTTCTTGTCTTTCACACTCCTAAATTTCCTCAAAACATAAATCAGGTGTCCTGGTCTCCAAAAGTATTTCATGATAAACTTTTTCTTTCTCTAAGTCCCTGTGCTGACATATAACCCTCATACCCTATGCTGGCCCTAAACTTGTTCTTTCTCTACGTCCCTGTGCTGACATATAACCCCCATACCCTATGCTGGCTCTTAACTCACTCTTTATACTATTCTCTCTGATGGAAACTCATGGACTTTGTTAAGGGAGGCATTGAAAGCAGGAACTGTTTGCTATTTCTGGCATCAAAAGCAAAATGCCTGGTGCATGACAACTATTCATAAACATTGAATAAATGAACAACAACCCACCTTATTTCTCTCTCATGGTACTACTCTTTATTGTTTTAAACTTCTATAGTTATCCTGGGGAAATATGAGAGTAATGAGTTTTCTTGAAAGTCAGGTGCAGGGACATTTATGGCAATACTTGTCTTGAAGATCAACTACATCAAAGTTTCAAGACTAACTAGAATAATTCTCAAGGAGAAGGAAAGAGGCATTCAAGCTTATTTTGGAGTAGTAAATAACAGTGATTCTGGTGTCCAAACTGTCACAAAGACAACCACTGCCATATTAAGCTTCTAATACTAAGAAAAGTGTCAGGTATACGGTAGTAGATCCTGATGAAACTCTTCAGAAACTGTTTCTGCACTTTACCTCATCTGGCAGCTCTTGGTGTGCGCTGAGGTAATATATTAAATTTGTGGTGTAATTAGTTTAGAAATTATTCCCCTAGGGAACAAAGATGGTCAAGAGACAAAGCTTGATCTAAAGTTGACAGCCTGGGAGACAGGCCGAATTTGGAGGTGTTACCGTAGCATATGTGGCTTAGTATTGAATAGGTCAAAATATTAATGACCCATCCTACACACAACCCAGGGAAAAATGACTGGGCATTGTGAGAGAGTGTGGGTGTCTTGGCAGAAAGGTATTACATCTGTTTCTTCCACATCTATGAGTGAATTATGCATGCTATGACAAGGAGGCTTTTTTAAATATGAGAAATTTGAGGCAAAAATGATAGACCAAAAAAGTGCAGAGAAACAAGGTGAGTAATGAAAGGCAGAAGTGGTATATTGGCAGGCCTGGAAATCAGCTGTGAGTAATTTGAGTTAATTAAATGTGGCATAAAACATTTGGAGGAAAAGGTTGATGAGATCCAATTAATGGGCAAAAGAAATAATTTTCTGAACAGTAACATTTGGGCTATATCAAAGATAAAAGTGGTATGTGATAAGAGATTGAGAAAATGAACATGATAATTCTTTTGTCACATGAGGAAATCTGAGGTGAGGCTGAGAACCCTGTCTCGATGTAAGGAAGAAATCATCTTCAGGAAATGGCAGTTGCATAAAACAAAAAGGGAGACTCAGGGGTATAAGCAAGTGGATTAAAAACTTGTCTGATTTATTCATAAATGATCTGACTCCATTTACTTCTGTTTCTCAGATTTCTTGGGAATTGATAAGTATATTTTCTCCATAGTACTTCTTGAGATGTAGAACATCTAACATCAATACTGATTATTGAGTTTTGTTGTTTTTCTCTAACTCAGAGATTTTTATTTTAAAGCAGCAGTAAGCAATCTATAATTCACAGCAGTAAACTATAATCTACAAGCCAAACCCATTCTTAGCTAAGAATGCTTTTTACATTTTTAAAAGGTAAAAAAAGGAAAAAAAATGAAGAATATGTGATTATGTAGTCCACAAGGACAAAAATATTTATTACCTGCAGTGCTTAAATTTAAAGGGTAAAATTAATTAAAGAAATCCTCACATTAGAATTACATGTAATATAATTATATGTAATAAACCTAATTATATTACATATAATGCATGATCCTCTACGAATTTAATTTGAATGTGAAGATTTCTCTAATTGCATATATATAAACATACACCTACAGTTTTATGTGAGAGAACAATTCTGTCTTACACATTATATGATTTCACACCTTTGAGGATAGATTGCTAGATAAAAGAGATAGGAAAAAATATTTAGCAGTTTCATAGTTCATTGGGGTCAAGAAGAAAGAGGAGTGTGGCAAGTTCATTTTCTTCTTACAATTACAACATCAGAGAAGAAATGAAGTAAAAAAAAAAAAAAGTGAATCAGAAGCCTGATTGTAGGAGATGCATGGAGAGAATGAATAAGGCAATAAAAGGGTGTAACTTGCTTCCCTACGAGTTCTAATGCTAGGAGGAAAACGAAAAATAAAAATATAGGTCTCGAGGGTGCCAGCTCCACTGCCCCCCTGCTACCCCTGCCCCTAGCAAGTATTAGGGAGGGTAAGAACTCTATCTGCTAAGCTTTTGCTGTCTTCTCAAAAGAGATATTGTATAGATAGTCCCTCAAATAGACATAAATATATATCCACATCTATTTTGGATGGTAGTATTTAGCTTCTTATGATTGTGTGTATAAAGCACTTCAAGCATGCTGCTCCTAGTCAAATCCCTGCAGGGCCAAACAAATTGGGGCAGTTCAAAGCCAAGAGAGATGGGAGAGGCTGTGACATACTGGGAATAGATTGTGCTCTTCCTAAAAGGATTAAAATTATATTAAATTAACAGCAAAGAATATAAAGCAGTCAGAAGTCACCAGTTGCAACTCCTGCTCTTTTTCCTGTGAACCGTTCCCCTTTTTCAGGTAGAGGGACAGAGGGGGTGGGGCAGGGACTTCTTTCAGTTGTTACTTTCTGGTTTTCCTTTTTTCGCAAATTTTTTTTTTTTAGACATTCTGTATGTGTTCATAAAAGTCACACATATGTATACTCTAATTACAATGATTCCATCTACAAAAATCTGTATTACATATAATTATTACATTTTATAATTATTACATTTGAGAAAAATTAGTTTTCTTCCCAAAGGAGGCCTATATAACTTTAATCTATTAAAATAAAATTAATTTTGAATAGCACATTAACCAGATGTTTTGCTAAGCTATTTCTGGATAATTCCAAACTAAATTGGCAAATTTTATTTATTTTTAATTGACAAAATTATATATATACAAGGTACATTTACAAAATTTTAAAACAGTTGTTACCTTCTTGAAACTATTTATTCTAATTTTATTCTAATTCAATTCAGCCCAACCTCAACATCTCTGCATTTCCCCTATGAATCCATCTACTATCATCGTCTACTCTCCAAATTCTTCCTGATAAATAATATTCTTATATTTTTTAAGCAGTTAAATTTATACCACTTACTATTTATCAGTGGCATTTAACTCTCACAAGTATTATCCACATTTTACAAATAAAAGTTGCACAGTTGGCAAGTGGCAATCTAGAATTCAGACCCAAAGGCTTCAACCCAATGGGTCATGCTCTTAATCATGAAGCTAAACCCACCTCAAAGAAGTATGAGGGAAATGAAAGGCAGATACTGGATCCCATATATACAACAGCTGTCAGGTGGAAATATCTGACAGAAATGTATTTCCACTGAACTCTTTTATTTCTCTAACCATTGAATTAAGCAATAGCACATCCTTATTAAACATGATCTCTCTTTAAACTTTTGATTATTTCATAAATTTACATATATATAGTAATGTGAACTTTTGTTAAAACATTGCAAAATATCAGTTGAATTGTATTTCAAATAAATATATCACTTTCCTCAATGTTGACTTAATGTGCACTACTGTTCATATTTTTCTGGATAGTCCACAATTATTCAAATGGTAATTAAAGTGTCAAAACCATGTTTCAACACTTGTTTTTATGTCCATGCTCCTAACAAAACAGCCCTCTTTGTTCTTCACATTTTCTGGCTTCTTCAGCTCAACTGAAATTTGGATTTCTCTTTTTTTTTTTTTTTTTTAGATTCCCTCTACCATCTCCAACAGAAGGTTAGCTTTCTCTTTCAAGAGTATAAGAGGCAGGGGCTGGGTGTGGTGGTTCAGACCTGTAATCCCAACACTTTGGGAGACCAAGGTGGGTGGATTACTTGAGCCCAGGAGTTCAAGACCAGCCTGGACACCATAGTAAGACCCTATCTCTACAAAAAATATATTTTAAAAAATCAGCTGGGCATGGTGGTGTGCATCTGTAGTCCCGTCTACTCAAGATGATTGCTTGAGCCTGAAAGATAGAAGATGCAGTGAGCCATGATGGCACCACTGCACTTCAGCCTAGGCTACAGAGCAAGACCCTGTCTCAAAAAATACAGTAAGAAGAGCCATGCCACTCCTTGTATTTATGCCACTTTGTTTTTGCTTCTACTACCATACTGCACTGCCCTAGTTTGAACTTAATGTTAGGAAGTACTATGGCCCTCTCTCTGTTCAGGCCACTTCCTATTCACCCCAGAACCAGTGTCCATTTGTAGTCAACTACAGTTCACCAAGCTTTCTATTATTTCTTTAGCTCCAGCACCTATATTCATCTATCTCATAACTTCATATGTCATCCACATCTCAAAATTCAAACTTCTAAACTCCACTGCAACAATAAGAGATCAAATGAGCTTATGTGAGGTGATCAGAAATTAAGATATTGTAAACGTCAGAAATGTAAAAGGCCAACCACTATCTGTTCTGCAAATTAATATATTGTTAATACTAAAATTTGTAGTCCCAGCATATGTTTGCTTTTTTTCCAGAATTTGCTGTATCTCTATCATATGCTAGGCACTGATTATTTGGTTTCATTTTTCTTCCTATTAAATAGTGACAATTTTTTTTAATTTGTTTTCCAGACAGAATGACAGCTTGACAAAAAGATGTTGTGGTGTGTACCAAATACCAAGATGCCCCTCCTACCTGTACTCTCTTTTGTATTCCCAGTCATACCACCATAGTTTAGATTCTATTTTTTATTTCAACTTTTACAAAAGTGTCTTATCTCCTTCCTGTCTCGTATCCATCTGAAGATGAAGAGTGTTGGGCTCTTCCTTCAGGGGAAGGCTGTCACCACCTGCTGAATTATGCCCAAGATTTCAGCAGCGAGAACTTCCTCCTTCAGAAATGAAGAGAACCAACACAGGAAGTAGCATGAAGATGTGCCATAGAATTAAAGCAAGGTGATGCTTAATGAATCTTTCAGTGCCCTCTCAGAAATGTACACGCAAATATACGTGTGCCCAAGATTTTCAGTGTAATTTCAAAGGGATTCTCAGAACTCTACATGCCTTGAACACTGAGGTCAGAACCCTGGTTCCAGATATTTTAAGATTTGCTTTTAAATAATGCAACCCAGAGAGCTGTGTGCTTGGATCAAATTGTTCAGATTCCTTGTAGCATTGCTTCTAAGTGTCCCACCCTATGCCTTTGACTTGCATTAATGGGCAAATTGTAAGTTTCTTTTCTGTCTTTTGACAGAGGTCATCATCCATCATATCCTTCGTATGTGGTCTGTATAAATGCACACAATGTCTTACATATTATTTCACCAGGCTAACAGATACCTGGAGTACAAACTAAAGTTTCAGGGACTCCAGGCTAGCAATCTTCTAAAAGGAATAAACTAGCTTTTATAAAACAGACCTTATTTTTCTCATACTCTGTTTTTTCTAGTTATTCTCTTATTTTCCCATCAATTCTTTAATGTTTCAACTATATCATATGTACTGAAGTGAAATAATGCAACATCCTTTGTTCACACCTAAACCCAGGCATTAACGTGGAGGCCTAGAGGCTGGTATGGTGGTGCCAGTGATAATCAAAACGAGAATTCCTAAATGGATGCAGTTTTCCTCCGTCACCTACCTGGAGATTGTTTTCCAATGCTAAAATCAGGCCAGTTTCAATTTTGCTTTAACTAAGAGAATTGGTGTTTTCTTTCATTGTTACTTTGTTTTCTCTAAAATTACGATGTCGTGTTGCTGCCCATTGAATATATCCAGAGTATACTCCGTATCCTGGCACTTCAGGCATTTCTACTGTTCCAACCTATGGCTGCAGCTCCGTTATTTCCAATTTCCCTAATCATAGGCCTGTGCTGCTGTCGAACTCCACAAGTCTCCTTTCAAGCACTGGGAAGTTTCTGATCTTTGTGGCACTTTTCATGCTATTAACTATGCCAGGAATTTGATGTTCTCACATGCAATGCATATTAAAACCCATTTACTATAATATACTTATATAGCTAATAAATCAGACAAAAATTATTAAATGACACTTAAGGATTGCTATGCTGTTATACAATGTAGATGTATACTACCTTCTACCTCGTGGCAAACAAGTGCCTTCATGTTTTTGCTCCAACTTACTTCAACAGCCTCATGTCTTCTAACACTTAACTTTAAATTCTGTGTTCTCACAGTACTTGAAATTTCAATGTGCTTTGCTCTATATTTTCTAGGCCATTGCATGTGGTACTCTCTTTGCCTGAAGTTCTCTTTTTCCTCCATACTTCACCTGCCCACCACCCTTTCTCCCTGTAATGGGCCACAATCTACTTTGGGAAAGGCTGGTTTCTGTCCTTCTCATGGGTTCACCTAACATCCTATTCTGAATCATATTCCAGCACACTATATTTTGAAATTCCCTGTTTGTTGTCTTATTGCACTGTTTCCAGTGCCTACACTGCACCTAGCACATGGAAAACACTTGAGTGAATGTTGCTGACATTGAAATATAGGTATTACTGGTTTTGAAGAGCTATTTGATAAAAGTAATTGAAAGCCATAAAAATACTTTTCATCTATTAATCCAGGAATCAAAAACTTAAATGCTTTCAGAGGTCAGGCAGGTCATGTAAATGTCCAGTGTAGTACAGAAGATAACAACAGAGAGTACAGACTAATGTACGTACCTTATCTAAACACATTCAGATTCACATTTTTATAATTACTGTCCAAGCCAAACAAATTATAACCCCGTCTTCAAATAATTTCTTAGAAGGAAAAAAAGATATATTTATTAAAATGTTACCTGCAGATTTATTTGTAATAAGGAAAAAGTAAATACACATTAAATAGCCAGTAATAGAGGCCTGATTAAATATGGATTATATCCATTATATGTCATATATTCTTTATTATTAAAGAATCTCCCAAACGGTAATATATGGAAAATGCTTTCACTATTGGAAATAATAAAGAAAAAAGCTAAATTACATGCTTTCTATAATTGCAACTAAGTAAACATATGCTTCCTTATTAAAATGAAAAGAAAGGATTATGCAAAATGAAAATACCTATAATAGGGTGCTCAAAATAGAAATGATTTTTTTAAAAATTCAACATTTAGTAATGCTTTTGTTTTTCCAACCCCAGTCTTTGGAGAAAATGTTGGGACTATCTTTTGGAATCTTAGAATTTGACACCTAGCAAGCAAAATCATGTTACTTTGGGTAAGAGCTGAAGAATATCAGTTGTGGGCTGAGATAGAAATACCATTGTCATGGCAACCACCAAAAATTTCATAGAAAAGGCATAGCTTGGATTTTTTTTAATGGAGATGACTAACAAGATTGCTTTTGAAATAGTTCTGATATAGTGTGGGATAATATACAGTAACTCCGATAAACAGTTTTGCTGGAAAATTGAGATAAAGTGGCATAACCTTAAGATCAGAACTTAGAATCCCTAGTGTAAGCTTAGCATATTTTGTATACTAATTAGCTTTTACTGACATAATACTAATATGATACCAGTCTGTCTTCCCTGAATACAAAAATTACATATTTAGTAACATTATAATTCTATAATGATAATAATTCTCATCAATAAAAGAGCTTGGGTTTTCTTGTCAAGGGAGATTTAAAGTATTTTTCTGATTCTTTATGAAGACTCAATTATGTGTTTTCACTGTTCCTCTATGATACTATATATAACCTACTGGAAACAGAAGCTTGTGGAAATACTGATAGCATCAATAGAAATCATCGTGACTCCTTCCTTGGAAAGGGCATGTTTCATCAGTACCGTTTGCCTCATTTATTAAGCTGAATTGTCATCTTAAGTGACAGATATTTTCAATGTCCAAACTTCCTGCAAAGATTTATGTATTTTATCCCATTCTGTTTGAATTTAGATCAAGAATGCTCATTAGATTATTTTGTGAGCCCAGGTTTGCTAGAGTTTACAAAATCTGACCTAGCTCACTAGCCACAGAGAGGCTATCTTCATACAATGAAGGTTTCCTGAAGAGTGAATGAAATCCATGGCTTTGTCGAATACATCAACTAATACATTGAAACTGCTAATTGTGTGATTGTCCTGGGGACATGACTAGTTTATTTGGAAACTACTTGTAAAATCTGCTTTGCCTTGCAAAATTGCTTCCCCTGAGAAATTGCTTCTTCAATGGCATATCCAGTGGAGACCTTTCGGTATCTTGCACAATTAGTCAGCCTAGATATAGGACCATATAGTTAAGAAGGAAGAGACAGACGGTCAGTAATTACAATTTTAAATTATAATTACAAAATTGTAATTATTTTAAGGGTGAAATTCTAATTGGCATTTTTTGTTTCATGTAAACTTCTGTAGAGCTGCATTTATCATAAATAGCCACATATCCAAAGTATCACATTTCTCATGTCACATACAAACTTTTGACTCTAGCATTCAATGTAACGTTAAAAAAAATCAAATCCTATTACCTCAAAATAAGGGCTGTGTGCCAGGATTGGGAAGCATTACAAAATGAGTTAAAATTAAATGAGATGTGGAGCGGAGTTTGAAACCCATGCCGTTAAAACCTCATAACTGAAATTGGCACCTGATTGTTTTTCATTCAGCTCTCGAACCAGTTAAATAGATGCCATAAATATGTTGATTCTTGTAACCCGTTTAGTCTATTTATTGTTTTCTGAAGCCACCAGTAAAACTAGTCTTTTTCACCAGCTACTGAAGACAGAGGTCATGTTATAAATCAAATGGAATTATTAACTTCTGTTTCCATTTTTAAGCATTTGACCACAAAATTAAACCTTGTATTTCTACATAAAAATCCAAGCATTATAATGTGAATGAGATCTGTCCACTCATTCATTCAACACCCACTTACTAAAATGCTATTTCAAAGACTATTCTAATAAGTTAAAAACTGTTTGAGGATCTTACTGTCTAGTTAGTCATACAGTTAATCATCACAAATACTGAAGGTTTGAATCAGAAAAGAAAAAAGAGAAAAAACAAAAACAGTTTTGTTTTTTTTTGTTTGTTTGTTTTTTTGTGATTGGAGTCTCGCTCTGTCGCCAGGCTGGAGTGCAATGGCAACATCTCGGCTCAATGCAACCTCTGCCTCCCAGGTTCAAGCAACTCTCCTGCCTCAGCCTCCCAAGTAGCTGGGATTATAGGCGCCACCACACCCGGCTAATTTTTGTTTTTTTATTAGAGACGGGGTTTCACCATATTAGCCAAGATGGTCTTGATCTCTTGACCTCGTGATCCACCCACCTCAGCCTCCCAAAGTGCTGGGATTACAGGCGTGAGCCACCGCACCTGGCCTTACCAGTATTTTTAAAATGTTGCACACAAATAGCCATAAATAGCACAGGGGTAGGACTTTTTCCATTGAAAAATATATGACTTCTCTATAATTAATTTATATATCTTAACCACTTATGTTACAAATGAGGAAAATATAAATCTACCAAAATCATTCTGTAAAACCATTCCTGCTTTGAGTCATATGAATACTTGTTGCTAATTTGAGGCTTTCTAAATTTAAAGACATAAGATGAGTAGTTAATGACTTTGAAATTTAATTAGGAAAGTGGTGACTGAGAGAGGACTAGACAGTATGTTGTTTGCACTAATTTGATTTATATAACCCTTTTCTAGTCAACCTTTTAAAAATCAGCCAGAGAGTAGAAATTCTCCACCTTCAAAAATTAGGAGGTTTACTAATTTTTGAATCTGGGTGAAGTTTCCCAGATTAATCCAAATGCAACTAAAATGTGATGAAAGATGAAGCTCATCTTAGTTTTCTTAATCTACATGACCTACTTTGTCCAGTTACTTAAATTCAGAATTTTCATGTTCACAGTTTGAACCAGGAGAAGTACCTCTCTAGGTTCACTTTTCTCTGAAATTCTAAGACTAAATAAAATATTAATAAAATGTCTCAATAATTATCTCACAAATATATTAAGATAAATAGTATGAAATAAGTTTTAAAAAATATTAGAATAACAGTATTATTAGAAAATATATCTTAAAAGGGATTAAACTACACAGATATAAGGTTTGATGTATTTTCTTAAAAGATGAGAACTTACTACCAGAAACATGTAGTATATTAATAGCCTCATTATGGAGGTGAGATTCTCTCTTTAGCAGAACACAATTAGGGAATATGTGAGTGATGTTTTATTTTTTATACATTGCCTTATTATGCATTTCCAGTCATGATCTCCTAGTGTAATTGCATTTAAATTGTGTTCTTAACCATATGTTAATTAAATAAACTCAATGTAAAGACCCAATCTAACTTTCCTTAGTAATGTGGAGTTAATAAAAACTGCAGCTCATTGGAATCTAGAGTATTACAGGATCTTTGCATACCTAGCTCTTAAACTGATTTGTTTTGGATTCCGGAAAACTTAGCACCTTGGTTAAGTGGCTTGTGAAGAAATTTTGATACATACATCCACCTCACGTAGATCTAATAGCTATGTGTTTGGAAAGTATTTTGTGGAAACAAAGAATTAAACAGCAAGGAAATTTGGTTTTCCTTAAGAACACTGAATCGTATAGAGATAGGATAATTTCTGGAGACAAATAGGCCTGTCAATAAAGGTCAAATATATGCAACTCCCTCCTTTTGCTGAAAATCTGTTATTCCATGTTGACTTAGATATTAAGAGAATACTATACTTTCCAATAATTATATTGTTATAATGCAGGGGATATAGTTCCCACCAGTGACTCTACATCTACAATATATGATGAAATAAAAGATATAATTATAAAATATCATACTATCATACTCAATTCATTGAGATAATAAAGTACATTCTAAACCTTATTTAATGGACAAATACATGCACTATCAGGTGGTTACATGAATCTCCATTATATTTGAAAAAGGTATATGTGTTGACATTAAAACCACATTTCTACGGTGTCTTAAATTATAACTACACAAAATTAACACACTAACTCTGTCACTTATTTACACCAATAAAAGTCTGTTTCCAAACAAGAAAGCTGCACTGGGTATATGTATATGGGTGTTTATGTGATTTAGATGACTGGCATATTTTTAAAAACTGTCCAAAGGAGTTTGAAGTCATAATTTTAATGTAGCAGGAAAAGATAAAGTCATTCTCCCATATTTCCTTAATGTTCAGATGCTATGTGTTGTATGACATGATGTATATAATGTAAGTTACTAAAACTTTTTTTGGAAGAGAAAAAGCTAGAGTAGCAGATATGCACACTAAAAGGCAAAAATCTGGTTTTACAAGTTTTATAATAAAAAAGGTGGCAAGATGAACGTTTTTTTAACTTAGAACTAAATTTAAGCTTAACTTTTACAGCAATCTTTAGAAAATTTTGCTATATGGTCTTTCTTGAAGATTATTTGTAATTTTGTATAATTGATTTAGAAATTCCCATCAAATTTTAAAATTCAGAGTTCTAGATAAAACCATCAATTATCTGAAATCCTTTCTCAGTCAAGACTGCCCATGAAGCCAAGTGCCTTATTTGATCCTATAAGCTTCACTGAAAATCAGCAGAGTCTTTATTAATTTATAAATGATGGGCATGATTAACTGGTCTCAAGTTTGCTCACAATTCTGAACCCTTGAAATCACTGAAATACCAAAAAAAAAAAAAAAAAGTAAGAATAAAGCTATTAGGAAAAGCGATTACTTGAGCCTACTCAGAGTCTCAGTGAAACAAAGGTCCATTTTGTGCATAAGTGTAAAGAAATATATTTTTGAAAAAATTGTATTTACAATTAGAAAATGAACTCTGAGGTTTCATTTATTGCTAGTCAAAGAGTTTAGAGCCATTGTAAATAGTTTCCTCTAGACCGTAATACAATGAGTTTATTTTAGTCAGCAATTACAATGACAAAATGCTAGGTATCATTGAGTAGAACATTAGGCAAAGATCCGTTTCTTCCTCTTGTATAAAATCTGAATGCATTCTATTAAAGAACAGAATTAAACAGGCAAGCAAAGATGTATTCAAGACTATTTCAATAGGGGAGAAAGACTGAACTCAATTCTGCTGAAATAAAAGGGAGGCAAGTTTTTAAATGATGCTGTGAGCTAGTGAAAAATACTGGAGGATATTAGGGTAGAGTTTGTCAATGTGATTAGACATTTGTGTTTGCTAATGGGTGCTTAGCCAAGTTAGGGTCCTATCCTTCGTGCAGTTTGGGAAATAGGAACATTATTATCTTTCTTGATTATTACATTTCAAAAAGATGGTTCCCAGGTCTATCAGAAAGACATTCTTGGGTTGTAAAATATTTACAGCTCAAAGAGTCAGAGAAAGAATTTACAATTCCAAGTTTTCTAAAGTAAGTGATCTTGAAAAAGGGTGGTTAGAGGCCTAGGGTCCCAGAAGGAAGAAACCTGCCGGCAGTTCATCAAGCTAAGTGGGAACTTTAAGGCTGTCTTGATCAATCCAAACCTGGAACACAGATTCAGATCTGATTGCCAATGCAAGAAAAAAGCTTGAAAAGACAGACACTCCCCTGATCACCCATCCTCCCTTATCTGAGTTAAATATTTCATTTATTTATGTTTTTTTAATTTTTTCATAGGTTTTTGGGAGAACATGTGGTATTTGGTTACATGAGTATATTCTTTAGTGGTGATTTGTGAGATTTTGGTGCACCCATTACCCAAGCAGTATACGCTGAACCCAATTTGTAGCCTTTTATCCTTCACCCCCTTCCCACCCTTTCTCCCTCAAGACCCCAAAGTTCATTGTATCATTCTTATGCCTTTGCATCCTCATAGCTTAGCTCCCACTTATGCGTGAGAACATACGATGTTTGGTTTATGTGTTACTATGGAGGCACAGGATTGCCAATGTCACAGATTTTATCTGGATGAATTGCAAGTTTTTGTCTGTTTATTACTCTTGACAAGAGACTATGAAGTTTATGAGGGCAAGAATCTTGTGTGTTTGTAATCTCAGGATTTACAGTAATGCCCCTCACCTCATAGTAATTCAATTAATACTTGACTGAATTTTAAAGATTTCAGAGAATAAGATAAGAAATAAGGATATGGGAATAAGAGTGTGGATATTACAAAAGAAGAGTCTTTAGTTTGGTAATATGAATGCTATAAAGGAATATGATCAGAGACATGTTCCTGGAGGTATGAACTGTTCTAGTAAATCCTAGACAACTAAAAGTGGGCCATACCCAGTGAAGATAGGAAAAGGAGCTTATGTCTAATGTATGGTATATGGTAGACACCATGTTAGCATATCTAAATAGTCCTTCGTCTGGAAGAAAAGTATTACAGGCTCCACTTCATAAGTGCAGAAACTGACAGAGTAGCCATATAGCTACACTCACCCTCACCTCTGTTGCCCAGTTATAAAGCCATTAGACTTTGTTGCTGTAAACTTAAACTGTAATCGTTTAATTTTTAGAGAATAGAAGAAACAGAACTTTTAACTTTACATATTAGATGACACCCCCAAGAAAGGATCATCCACAAAATAAAAATAGAATCTATGCAGTATTAGATATATATTTAAATGCTAGAGACAGGGAAGGATAAAAATGGCTAATGTTTTGGGGTACCTTCCAAAACATCTGAAGGGAGTGTCAACACAAGGAGAATCTGTTTCTTGGCAGAACCTTCAGCAATTAAATTCTGGTTTGGATGGTCATTGAGATGGAAGTTAGTGGGGCTCTTCCCGGTATTTAAAACATTCTCTGTGATTCTTTGCTAATGAAATATCTCTGTTTCCTTGGTTTTATTATCACTGGAAAGACGTTTAAGGGAACAATCTTTCTGTGTTTTTCAGATGTGCATTGAGAATGCTGTTTAACTCCTATTATGTGCTGGAGAGGTATTGATAGTTCCTGTATATGTCTCTGTATGTCAGGACAAGAAATATTAAAGCTGCTTGGTGCCATTCCTATCTGGTTAAAAAAAATTATAAAGGAAGATATTCCTGAATTGAAGGGAGATGTCTGGAACAAGAGCAAGCAAAGTGGAGAGAATTTAATTAACAATTTAGTTCAATCTGAAAGTCCCATAAAATTCAAATACCCATGTTGGGCTGATATGATACTTATTTTCAAAACAATATGGCTTGAAACTTTTTCTAAAGAATTTGTGGTGAGAAAAAAAACTAATGGTAATCTACTGAATAAAAGAAATATCTATTTTTCTAACAATTCTTTGAAATCCTTGACTTGTCATTTGACCGATTTTACCATTTTCTTAAAAAAAAAAAAAAAAAGGAAGTTGCATACTGGAAGGAAGGAAGACTTAGTGCTTTTCTGGTGCACTGTTGGCATTCTTCCAATTCTTCTGGAAAACATCATTCTATCATTTATGCTCCCGTGAGTCAAAATGAAAAAGTCTGTATAGCCTCTTAGACAGAAGTATCAGGATATTCTTAAAGGGGCCTTATCCAAACAGGCATATTTAAAATAGTTATTAGTTTATCATTAAGCCCTAACAAGACTGCAAAGTTGCTTAGCAACAGAATCAGGCACCCTTAACAGGAACATGCATGGGAACAATGGTGAAACATAATTGAGCCTTAAAAAGGCAAATTCTTTGAATTAAATCGTGAAAAGACAATGTGTCATGGGAAGAATGAGTATTTTAACCTAAGACTTGTTCTCTAAGCATTATTTTATAGCTAGACCTAAGTGTCTTTCCATAGAATAAATAATGATACTTTTAGTCTTTATATAATTTAAGGCACTTAAAAAAGATTGTTTATCCAAGTTAGCTCAACAATGCATAATATCTCTATTTTGACCCATTAATTATCTTCAACATTGTAGAGATACATAAAGAAAGGAAGGCTCTTACAAAAATAAACACTACAAAATATTTGATGACTGCAAGGGTTTAATTTTGATGTTATGTATAATTTAAACTATCAGAAACTCAAAAACTGTACTTTTATTTTTTAAATTTGAATATACATTTACATATACACACATAACGTATCTAATTCCCATTTGCAGGAAAAAAAAAAAAAAAAGCCTGAAAAGCACTGTCTCTTTTAGAGTTCTTTTGACTAGTTTGACATTGGCTGACTTTATACTCCAGTACCCGTAAAAGCACTGTCTTGCTTCATTTAGTAATAATGGAAACAAATCTGGTGCATGTGGGCTGTCTTGATATAATGCATAAACACCTAAAAAGTTCAGTCAGGGAATAAACTCAGGGTCCCGTCTGTGGAGGCAGAGAATCCCGGCTTGGATCCTAGTCCTATTTCTGGCTTTATCAAATCACTTACCCACTCTAGACCTCATACTCCTCATCTATAAAATAAGACTTCTAAGATCCCTTCACATCTAATAATTCTATGTCCATCAACTCTTAAGTGGTGTCATTCTTTTTTTCTCATAGAAGAATTGTTTGTTTTATTGAATTGGTTATTTGACTGCTGTCTCTTATGTAAATACTAGAAGTAGTAGGCCTATTTACCAACACTGTTAGAATATTAGGCAGAAAAAATTCCCTACTGGCTTCTTTTTGGCTTTCCTTTATGTCTGATTATATGTTGCACTGCCAATTTTTGGTCCCTGAAAGCTGAAAACGTGCAGATGCAGACAGATGTAATATGCCGCAGCTTTTTGTATCAAGCCACTCTATTTTAAAACAACTGGATTTTTTTTTTTTTTTTGCAGTCTTTGGAAGAGGGTTAGATGACCAAATCTATTTTCCTTTTCTTCAGAGTTTTATAACACCACAAAAGGTCATCCTTAAACAGTCAGATAAGATTAACAACAAAATCTTGGAAAACAGCCAGTGCATCAACAAAACAAACCCAGTGGACTGTTTATAAATGTTAAGTTTAAACAGGCAGCAGAACACGGGATGGGGAGGAGAGGAGAGATACTTCATAGACATAGCAAAGAAATAATTTCCAGAGATGACCCATGACACTGCAGTGTTGGGAACCAATATCAACAAACAAACTTGACACCCAGCAATATGTAGAGTGCATTTATAAAGATGTTAGAAGGAGCAAGTCGTAGATCACAAGTCACAGAAGCAGAATCATGGGCCATTCCCATACTGGGTTCTTCATGCCATTTTTAATGAAAAGATAAATTGGTGGAAATATTTTAATTGCAAAGAAGTGAAAAAGTGATTTTTAATGCCACCAGTTGACGCCAGGCCAGGGTTTTCACTATGCAACCTAGCATGTAGCCCTAAAGTCCTGACAGCTAAATAGTAGGGAAGACACTGTTCTCTTCCTTGCAAATACCACTTCCTTTACTAAGGATTCTAAAGGAAGAGAAAGCTTTTAACAGAGAACACCTGAGAGGAAAGCCACCAATATTTAAATCCAGGAACTTAATATTGACCTAAGGAGCAAGTAGGCTTAGGTAAAGGGCAAGCTAAGAAATTGTTGAAGGCCTTGCACATTTAGTTAAAATTTTTAAAATTCTGAATAGAAATAGAGAATTCCCTGCAAATTGTATTTTATCCATGATTCAGATGTGGCCTGTTAGAAGTTTACCAGGATGAAAAGTAAGCTGCTGAGGATTGCAGATGATACTAATACAGACATAATAACAAGCAGAGACTGATATTTGTAACAAAGGATTTCACCAGCTTTCTAAGAAAGGCTTTCATGGTTGACACAAGAATTAGATTGTAGTTATACCTGATATGAATTTTAGATTATGCAATACATAAAGATGCATTTAGGAGACATTCTCAATAAATTGCACATCATATATTGCAGTAGTAAATGTTACATTCTTTTCAATGAATAACTTTACAGTATTTTGTGGTTTAAAGAGACTAGTTTAAAAATAAAAGATTGTTTTAAATTTGAGAAATGAGCAAGTTAAAATAAGATGAACCAGATTTCTACAATCCACTTTCTGATGCTCAAAGTGGAGAGGGTACAAAATGGTGCATGACTGAGTCTATGGCAATCTGCGTTTTCTGCACTGTGTGAATCATATTATACATTCTGTAATATGAAGGGGTACAAGGCACTTACAGGTTGCATTTTTCAAACTTTTACAAAGGAATAGTAGTCACCTTCAGAGACTTCTCTTCTAACTAATTAGACCTTAGACAAACATATATTTGCATAAGTTTCATCAAGCTGCACTTTCTGAATTTCTTTCTCCCTTGAGTCTATTTATTACTCAATTCACTCTGTTATCTAATACCCCTTACAGTAACTGTATGCCCTGAAATTCTCTTCCCTCCTCCACATCATCAAAACTTGCTTTTGGATCATTCAGACTGAGGTAAAAAAAAAATGACTAAGATCTTAAAGTACAGATATTTGAATTTCAATAGAAAAGAAAGGCTAAAGGATTGAGGTTCTCAGGCAAAGAGACAAGAGTCTGCTAGGCATCAGAACTTTTTGGCTTCTCCCAGTTACAAGACTCATCTTATAAGCCATATAGTTGGAGAGAAGTAGTCATTCAAAAGGCTCAAAATATAGGAAAACAAAAATAAAAATCACTTCTTAGTTCATAAATACAATGTAGGTCTATTGAAGAGAACATTAAAATTGATCCCTGTTTTCTGATCTCAAACTGGCCAACAGTGAGAAGGAGTTGGATAAAGCAGCCTTGGTGTTGGTGAATGCAAGAAGAATTGAGTGTATAATTACAAAAGGAAAGTGAGTGTCAATGTGTGTGTGTGAGAGAGTGTTTGTATAGAAACCACTCTAGAAAAAGACATTTAAAACTGCTAAAGTTATTAATGCACTGAAAAGAAACTATTAACTTCAAAATCATTCTATTGCTATATTAAGTCATATTTGAGGGACAAATCAATAGCAATGACTTTCTTGAAATGTCTCCCAACACTATGATTTTGTTTTATGGCACTGGTGGGTAAAGGGGTTTGGTCTGAAAGGACACAAACAGGTAATACTATCAGTTAAGAATGTTGGCAGTAGTTGAGCAAAAAAATAAAATATGATAGAAAGCACAGTTTGTTTCCTTTGTCCTTTCCTTTTATGTTTAGCAGTTATGTAAATTAAAAGAAATTGATCTTACTACCTATTCTTTTTATTCAGTTACCAAAAGAACATTTGCTTTGAATGAATATGGATGCATTTTTCTTTTAACAGAATCAGGCAGCCAAACATGACTCACTGTTATTTACATGAGTCAGTATCTACTTGCCCATGTAATCTTGTTTCACTAACTTTACAGTCAGATCATTCTTGTTACGATCAGGGAAAATGCAAGCAAGAATAAATGTGATGCCAATTAATACAACTACGAATTAGTATTTAGTAGTAGTTATTGATCATTTTATATGGGAAGTAAAAAAATCAATTATCTAACATTCCATTGTTTACTATTATTTTTAACAAAAATGGGATTTTGTTTTTTTTTACACAATGTTCTGTTCTTTGTTAAGAAGTGAGGAAAAAAGCACTTACTGATCCTAAGCAAGTCAGCTCCTCGATTTGCCTGATGACGATGAATATGAATACAGGCTTTCTCTCCAGTACAGTTGCTCTTCATCAAAAACAGGCTGGCTCTAACATATTTCACAAACACAGAAAAGTGTGCCAAGACACAGTCAGCAATTCTTTTTAATTTTTGAGATTTAAAATATTACTGAACTTTGTTTGAGTTTTACATTTCTCATGGATAATTTTACTGTGAAATTTATGATGCTATAAAACTATGTTTATGAAGATACTATAGTAGGTTTCACATATCTCCATATCTTATATTGGTAACATTTAAATTTGAATACTACATCTTTATCCTTTCATAAACTAGAAGATAATTGTTCTGATGACTAGCAGAAGAAGCTGGCAGGAACGATAGATTTGCCACTCTTTGCTTTCTGTTATTTGTGAGTCTAATTACTCTAGTTGGTCAATTAATGGCAACACATGACAAAATCTTCCTACTAATTGACTCTCACTATTTTGTTACTGCTGAAGCTTCCTCTAATTTTGTATGTGCATATGTTACCCTACTTGTCATTTTTTTCCTCCTAACCTTCCTTATCAGAAAGCCCATCTCACCAACTTCACAGTCAGATAATTCTTGTTATGATCAGGAAAAAAGCAAACAAGAATGAATGTGACGCCAATTAATATAATTACTAATTAGAAGCCACATTTTGAGGGCATTAAAACAGAAGAAGAGTAGAAATGATAATAACTTGGTTTTAGGGAAGCTGTTAACATATAAATAGAACCCAAAATGGCACCACTGGTAGTTTTCCAGGGACTTAATATTTCTGACACACACTCAATTTGTGCCCATGGATAAGACATACTATATTATAGGAGAATCAAAGAGTTACATATTTGGAAAAATCAGGTTACCAAAAAGAATAATGACATTGTTTAAACAATAATGCATTAAACTTTCCTTGTTTATTATGCTAGAAGTTGTATGAGATTATCTGAGTAAAAGCATTTCAATTACTTCAGCATTGTGGGACATGAAGTGTAAAAGAACTCAGAACATGGGAAAAAAAGGAAAAAGAGAAAGGAAATGGCTGAAAGATTAATTACTTGGCTGTCAGCTGCTAGGGGAGTTTATTTATGTTCTCTTAATATTCATAAGGCTCTTGTCAAAATGGTATTATTAAATACCCATTTTATAGAAAAGGGACTGAGGCTGTTCAACTGCAGTTTATTTGATGGGTATTTATGCCTGTGATGGGGACAGCTATGTCAGGAACTTCAATTCCAGTTAAAGTGAAACCTGGCAGAGACATAGTTTTGATCCAAATTTTGACAGTAGTACAATGTTGCTTGTCCTTCTCCGGGATGGTAGTCTGTGTTTCCCTGTAACATTTTGTCTGATTTGTTTGTACCAACTATTTGGTTTTGTAAATTTATGTGACACTTTGTTTTAAGCTAATTATAAATGTAAATTAGACTCTAAGATGTCTTTTTTCCACTAACTGGTTTTGTAGTAGCAAAAATCTGAAATTACATGCAAAATGCTGTTTACAGTTGTTTTAGTAAGGGGATGCAGAGCAGTCAGAGTGAGTTGTCAGATTCTCAAAACAAAATCAAATTATCTAATATTTTACATTAAATCAGGTAATGAATACCGCTTCTGGATCCAAACATTGGTTTAATTATTTATAATCTTTGCAGTGTCCCTAAAATATCTATTATCTCCAATTAACACTAAGGAAACTGAGGCATAGAGAGGTCCAAGTAAGTGGCAGGGATGGAATTCAAACCCAGGTCAGTTTCAGGCTTGAACTCCACTAATTCTATACCTTTCACTGCCTCTCTCACTGTAGGTAATTGTATTAGTCTGTTTTCATGCTGCTGATAAAGATATACCCGAGTCTGGGAAGAAAAAGAGGCTTAATTGGACTTACAATTCTACATGGCTGGGGAGGCCTCAGAATCATGGTGGGAGGCAAAAAGCACTCCTTTCATGGCAGCGGCAAGAGACGATGAGGAAGAAGCAAAAGCGGAAACTCCTGATAAACTCATCAGATCTCGTGAGAGGTACTCACTATCACGAGAACAGCACGGCAAGAACTGCTAAAATGTGTCTTATGCTTTTCTCAAGATTGGGAGTGTGCTTTTGAGGAAGACCACAGAGATAAAGGGCCATTTTGTCAAGATGACTTATCACTGCTGATGTCAACCTTGATCACCTGGCTGAGATAGTCGTCATCATCAGGTTTCTTCACTCTTTCTTTCTCTTTCTGTATTAATTTCCCTTTCTCTTGCTATCTGCATTTCAGTTTCCTGACTTTCTGAGAAGCCCTGGTTTCCCCAAAGAAGTGATTTCTGATAGAAATCTGAAGGTCATCTCCAAGAAAAAAGAGATCTAGTATAGTCAATGAATTAAAGACAAGAAGGTTTCCAATCAGGTAGGAACACTAATTCTCAAACATTTAATTACTATTCACCTATTAATTTTCCTTTCTTTTGTAGTCCCTGCTATGTGGATATTTGGTAGCAATGACTGATGTGGAAACTACATATGCAGATTTTATTGCTTCAGGAAGAACAGGTAGAAGAAATGCAATACATGATATCCTGGTTTCCTCTGCAAGTGGCAACAGCAATGAATTAGCCTTGAAATTAGCAGGTCTTGATATCAACAAGACAGGTAAGTCATCTGGCACACATTTCTCTATGAGCGCCTTTATTCTGTTTTCGTTTTTCTTTTGCAGAAGGTGAAGAAGATGCACAACGAAGTTCTACAGAACAAAGTGGGGAAGCCCAGGGAGAAGCAGCAAAATCTGAAAGCTAACACCCCACTTTGACCCTCGACCACACCTGAAAATGTCTCAAATCTCCAGGAGTATCTGGAATGCATTTGTTTCCATGAGTGAAAAGAGGAAAAAGAAAATGGCTGTGCTGCATTGCAGGAACCTGCTCATTATCATGTTAAAAATGAGGGCAGAGGCTGTGGCTGCAGGCAGACTTTTCCCTACCTCTGTCATTAGCAATGGTTGAAATCATGTGGCTTGTGTTTGGGCGTCATTTTTGTATGGATCCTTTCACTTGATCATATGACGAAATGCTTATAGAGAGTAGCTCCGACCTAGATGATGATTCTTCCTGTAGCATCTGGCCCCTCACAATGTCAGAGGATTTAATTGTGTCTAATTGCGAAGGGTTGATTGAACCCCAGAGTTTAAATATCTCTGGCTCAAGTGTTCACCCAGTAAAAGAAAGATCCAGAAAGCACTGTTTTTAGCATTACGTATCTGTGTGTTACTGCTGTGTTATTTACACTGTTTTGTATTGTACAATATATATGCTCAGCACTGCCCCCTTCTCTGATTGCTTATGAAAAACAAAATGATGTACATTACTGTGAATTTTTATACCACTCATTTTTAAAAGGGCTGTCTTTTCATTTTAGTTTTCCATACTGTGGTGGTGTACACAGGATAGAACACCCTTTTTTAAAACACAGTCTTTCCCCTTGCTCATTGTATGTTGATGAGTTGATTAAGTCTAACAGATTCATCAAGACTCCATTGCTTTATTATAGAGACATTTGAAAATATCCATTAATGTGAATATCACCTGAATTCAGTCTGTTTGGTGTCTGCACAGACTGGAATTCAATCTGTCAAATTTGTTTTATTCTCAAGTGGAGAACTTCTCCCACATAATATATATATATATATATATTTTAATTTATGAGAATTTTGGACAATTGGAAAGGTAGAAAAGAAAAGCCAAGATCATACTAAGGACTGGAAATATTTTGTTCTATGGAATCAAATTTCTCACAATGCTGTATGATACTATTTAAATTTGGAGGACAACTTATCTTCACTAAGCTGAATCAGGTGGAGAAAGTAATCTCCTTGCAATCATGTGGACACCAATCACAAAAGTAAAGCCCTGGTGTTGTGTTTTCATGTCTTTTTTCAGCCCTCTCAGATCCAAATGTTATTATGCACTTTTTAATGTTTGTAAACTTTTACTAATAATTAGTGTGAATTGCATTCTGATACAATAATGATTATCATTAGAAGCTAACAAAATTCTCATTAATACTGTGTTTGATGGCCTCTGCTGTGTTTTAACATCGTGCTTCTTATATGGAAAGTTTTTGTGAGCTGTGTAATCCCTCTGGTCAGTATTATGAAATCATTTGTCAGTGGTAATAAATAAGGAACCAGTAATATGCCAATGGTTCATGAATTACTGGACAAATAGCAGACAATGGGAGTCCCTTTACAATAACGAGCCCACTTAGCTGTCCTTGAGGGCTTAGATACCTTGCCACGTGAAGTAGGTAGAGCAGCATTTCAATAGGTAATTTGTGTGGTTGTGCCAGAAACTCAGCCCTTCTATGTAATTACATACAGGATAAAAGGTAAGTCTGCTCACTTCTCCTTCTACAGGGCATTTCAACTGACTGGAATAAGGGCATGGTTGCATTTAGTACTCAATCAGATATTACTAGAAAAAAAATTAATAATGTGAGCCTTTCCGAGAGCAGAACGAGGAAAGATTAAATTTTAGAATGCTTCCTTCTGTCTAATCCATCAGGGGCCAAAATGCCCAGTAAAATTCAAACACATCACCTATTAATAGACTTACAAGTGAGAAAAGAGGTTCCTAGGGTTATTTTAGGCAATCCCTGGTAAACTGTTTAAACCATCAAACCCCTACAGTCAGTTTTCAGTATCCTCATTTAATATTTTAATAGGTTTCTTGTGAATTTAAACTTCTCTTCTTTCTTAAGGTTGTGAAATTCCAAACTGATTTTATGTGATTTTGAAAAGTTTAGAACCAGTGCTGAGTCTATGTGGAGGGTTTATATTCCTATGTGATATACTGTTATTAATGCATGTGGTGCCATGCTTGTCTTTAAATATATAAATAGTGCTAAATTGCAAAGTCATATGGAGCTTTGGATTTAGTTTGACTTCTTACTACTGCTTTGTCTGCTATATTCAAACCCAAAGGCATTCCCAAGCTAGGGAGATAAAAATTAATTTTCTAAAATGTCCACATCCTATACATTTTGCTTATTCATGGCATCTTTCAAATTTTATTTTAGTTTCCTTTATTTGCCAAGAATACATATGGATTTGAATTTTTAAGGAGAGAAGGAAAGGGTAGGAAACCAGGGCCTTGGGTTTAGTAACAGGCATTGGATGTCTATTAACCAACTATTCTTACGCTAATGGCTTTGCAGCTCCTATTCTCCCATTTGATCCTCAAACAATTCTATTAGAGTGGTATTTTTATCCAATTTCACAGATTAAAATATAAGCACTCAATAAAATATAACCTTTAGAAGCTTAAAAAGCTAGTAAGTGATGAACTGAGGATTTGAACCCATGTTTGTCACCAAGGAGCTTTCCAGGGCACATGTCATAAAATTAGAGCCAACTGCAGAGCTGTAAGGGAACTTTTAGAGATGAACTTCTTCAGCCTCCATATTTTACAGAAGGAAACTGAATCCCAGAAGGAGAAATTGCCGTTCTCAAGGCTCCCTGGATGGGTAATAACACAGATATGAGTAGGTCACATAAAGTATATCTTTTTTAAAAAAAAGAAATTCAATTATGTCTTATTTGGGGGGTATATTTCCCAGAAGATATTTTTCTGGCATGTGGTCTGTAAACACAGCATGATTCATATTTTTTATGTTTCATGCTACTCATTTTGTTTAATTACCAACAAACATGGGGACTTTGGCTTTTTGACTTATTTGCAACAAGCATGAAATTGTTAAATTTACCTTTTATCAATTGTAATCATCCTATGCCAACATATTATCATAAATTCATAGAAATATTTTTAAAAATAAATAACAGACATTGAAATCCAATTCTTAGATAATACTCCCAGAACAGCCAATGGTAAATGCCCTATACTTGAGTCTTACTTAGATGCTGTGGTAATGCACCATTTTAGAAGATGAATGATACTGCTATTTCTCTTCAGGGAAACAATAATGGATAAAGAAATGTAACTGCCGGGCAGCAAAGCTTCTAAGTGAAACCTGTAGTAGCAGTAGTAGTAGGGAGAAAATGTGTAGTCATCAAGTGAAAATAGGAAAGGATCTATGATTTATGATGTCTTAATAGACCCTAAATTGTTCTTTAATTACAAGAGTGGCAGTCTCTGAAGTCATTTGTGAGCTTGTATGACTTTTGTATTTAGCAATGTTGCATGCTCACATAATTGAAAATTAAAAGTAACACATTTTTCTGAAATGTACACAGTCTATTAAGAGTATTTATTGAATTCAC